AGAAGATTGAGAACTTGTAATAAGTGGGTAATTGAGAATTTTGAATGAGTAGTGTGAAATGCGTGTATGGAAACGGGACAAAATTTATTTTTGTGCTACTTTATATCATAGAAGGGTTAGTTGTTAATGGTGGGCTTTTGCTGTCAGTAACCTAAAATTGTCCACTATCCTTTAGCTTCTGAAGTAAATGTCCAAGGAATAGTAGTGAAAGGAGAAGAAAAATGGTTTATTAAATTCTAGGAATGTATCTGTATTTCATCATGCAAAACTTTGATGAAATCTGTATTGGAGGAAAGAACTGAGTTTCTGGTCGAATGAATTTTTTTACTTCCTTATCCAAATGAAGCTGTTTAGTTTTAAAAAGGCTCCTCAATGACAATTACTTATATAGCTGAAGAAATGGGAGACAAAAGGAGGGCTTCTCTGCCTCCCCAGGGTCTTGGTTTGCCTGGTGGATGGAAGGAAAATGTAGGAAGCACTTGCAGATAGCATACATTCTGGCTTTGAATGATCAGATGTGAATATGTTTCTTGGGATTTGAGGGAGGTTGGACAAGGGGTAGGTGTGGAAGTGCAGAGTGAGTTGGAGAAAGAAGTCTGGCAAGAAGTTGTAATGACTCAGGAAAGGAGATAGGAGTGTCTCCTTCCCTATGGGTAGAGGTAGACATTTTAGGAAAAAAGAGAGGAAAAAAAGGATAAAATTTTGTTATTATCCTCCCAAAACTTGTTATGTAAGATATAAATTTACTGATAGGAGATTTTGAAAATTAGTATCAGCTTTATATTTGGGCACATGATTTCATTGAGGCAGTTCTTTGGCAGAGCAGATTAAAATGATGTTCCTGAAATGAAACTAGAGTCTCCAAAATAATTGGCTCATTTTAAGCAAAATATTATTGATGGTCAACAGTGACTGGCACATAATAATTGATTAAATATTTGTTGCCTAAGTCAGGGAATGAGTGATATGCTTTGGCAATTACTGACAGTATATAAAGGTCTCAGGGAAGTAGAAGACATCCACACCTCAGAAGCATCTTCTTGAAACCCATCTCAATTCTCTCCTCTTGACAACATGTGTTGCAACTACTACGGCAACTCCTGTGGCTATGGCTCCGGCTGTGGCTGTGGCTATGGCTCTGGCTCTGGCTGTGGCTGTGGCTATGGAACTGGCTATGGCTGTGGGTATGGCTGTGGGTTTGGCTCCCATTATGGCTGTGGTTATGGAACTGGCTATGGCTGTGGATATGGCTCTGGCTCTGGCTACTGTGGCTACCGGCCATTTTGCTTTAGAAGATGCTATTCTTCCTGCTAAAACATCACTGTCGGAGGACCATTTGCTTCTAAAATGACACGTCTGAAGATAATGCTGATTCAAGGATTCGTACTCCAAGATTTCTATATCCAAGAATTACATGCTTGACAGAATCTTCGACCTCTAGCCTCACATTTCTTTGAATGAAATCATGGC